CACCTACAAACCGCTGGCTCCAACTTAGTCCCTTGGCCTGCCCTATCTTCAAGGGGGAAGAGCAGGATGCAGTACCCCAGAAAATTAGGCCTTGTCACTAAGAAGAAGGGGGCATGCACGCTGCAGAAGCAACCAGCCATCTCAAGCAGATACCACACAGCCTAAATTCAAACTGTTGCAATATAATCAAATCCCATCAGCTCCAGTCACATATTAGCTCTAGGAGATTTCTGGCTTGCAGCCCAAAAAAGTGTGTTTTGAGGTCGTAAGCCACAGGGAGAACAAGATTGTCCCATAAACTCCTTACAGAGATGGTGTACAGGAAACGAGCCTTACAGAGACCACAGCCTATGGAGTGTCTAGCTTCAGAGAATATGTACTCCACTGGCAGCGTGAGAAACAAATACCCAAGAAAATACAATATAGCACAAACCAGGAGCTGAGGGTGAATGAAGATGCTCAGAAAGATCTGCAGTAAGAATTTCCTGGGAAAGGTAAAACAATGTCAAGCAGCACTGCCTCTGGAAATCAGAAAAATTATATTATTTGATACCATATCCTAAGCCTAAATGCCAGAAGTTCTTAAAGAGGTGCAGTTTGTCTCATTTTCTTTCCATTCATACCTTTATTAGGCTCTGTAAAAAAGATCCTCCTCTTCTACGTACCTATCTACATGCAAGCAAACTGCCACAGAAGCATCTTAATTAGTGCACATCTTCCTCTCTTTGCACATTAAATTTTTTTACTTTCCTACTCCATTCTGCTAATATTTCTATTACCATGTAAAAGACACGAGACAGGTGAATATAAAGAAATACTTATATACATCCACGCACAAGAATGATTCAAATAGATAAACACAGAAACACAAACACTAAGGGAGGTAGGGCTGGAGTTTTTCCTCAACGTGTACAATTCAATGTACTTTCAGTTTTCATTTCAACGTTCCTCAGTGGTTTCTGCCCAGCAACTGATGAGAAACATCACCTCTGAGCCAATCAAAAAACTAATTCTTCCAAAGAGCGACTCTTACTGTTTCTCATGGTGAGAAGACAATATTTGCTTTCTCTTTTTCCTTTCTTCCGGATGAGAGGCTAAGCCATAATAGAAAGAATGGAGAATTATTGATTGACCGTCTTTATTCTGTGGGCTCTGATTCTCCAATGGGAATACCAAGGGGTAAGTGCAGGAAATTGATTAGAGCCTGGGCTGTAGAGTCAGAGATGTCCTGATCAGATAACAGATATTATTTTTACAGATGGTTTTCCATACTGGAACCCAAAGGTAAAGACACTCAAGGACAGACATTTTTGGCAGAGGTAAGATCTTCTTCGGTCACCATATTTGAGTTCACCTTCTGGTATCTCTTGATATGCAGCATAGATGAAAATGGCAAGTTCCCTGGCTTTCCTTCTGCTCAACTTTCATGTCTCCCTCCTCTTGGTCCAGCTGCTCACTCCTTGCTCAGGTAGGGAATGATTCCATGATTCCACATTTATGCCTCTGATGGAGCTTCCCCCTTGTGCTGACAGCTCAGTTTTCTGTGCTTGGACCCTCTGGGCCCATCCTGGCCATGGTGGGTGAAGACGCTGATCTGCCCTGTCACCTGTTCCCGACCATGAGTGCAGAGACCATGGAGCTGAAGTGGGTAAGTTCCAGCCTAAGGCAGGTGGTGAACGTGTATGCAGATGGAAAGGAAGTGGAAGACAGGCAGAGTGCACCGTATCGAGGGAGAACTTCGATTCTGCGGGATGGCATCACTGCAGGGAAGGCTGCTCTCCGAATACACAACGTCACAGCCTCTGACAGTGGAAAGTACTTGTGTTATTTCCAAGATGGTGACTTCTATGAAAAAGCCCTGGTGGAGCTGAAGGTTGCAGGTGAGCCTCCAGGTTTTGTTCTGAGAACATTTTCCAGAATTTAGGCCAAATTATCCTTCCACAGCACTGGGTTCTAATCTTCACGTCGAAGTGAAGGGTTATGAGGATGGAGGGATCCATCTGGAGTGCAGGTCCACCGGCTGGTACCCCCAACCCCAAATACAGTGGAGCAACGCCAAGGGAGAGAACATCCCAGCTGTGGAAGCACCTGTGGTTGCAGATGGAGTGGGCCTATATGAAGTAGCAGCATCTGTGATCATGAGAGGCGGCTCCGGGGAGGGTGTATCCTGCATCATCAGAAATTCCCTCCTCGGCCTGGAAAAGACAGCCAGCATTTCCATCGCAGGTCAGTACCTGCTTGGCCTCAGGTTTTCTGAGGCGCCCATGACCTACAGCTCTCCCCTTCGCAGACCCCTTCTTCAGGAGCGCCCAGCCCTGGATCGCAGCCCTGGCAGGGACCCTGCCTATCTTGCTGCTGCTTCTCGCCGGAGCCAGTTACTTCTTGTGGAGACAACAGAAGGAAATAACTGCTCTGTCCAGTGAGATAGAAAGTGAGCAAGAGATGAAAGAAATGGGATATGCTGCAACAGAGCGGGAAATAAGCCTAAGAGGTATCCAACGCAAGCAGAGAATCTAAGCTCTTTTTTTTTTTTTTTTTTTTTGGTTATTTTCCAGAGAGCCTCCAGGAGGAACTCAGTAAGTTACCATTCCCCCAGAGATCCAGACATTTGATGACTCTTCCCTGTTCATTCCATTGCAGAGAGGAAAAAAATCCAGTACTTGACTCGTGAGTGGCTTTGACATTTTCTCTGAATTCAACTGGTGACACCTCTACCTTTCTTTCATTGTAGGTGGAGAGGAGTCTTCGTCCGATACCAATAAGTCAGCCTGATGCTCTGTAAGTTTGCTGGGTCACATGCCCTGAATATTCCTTTTTCTTATCTGTGTCTCCTTCCTTTCAGAATGGAAAAATGGCCCTCTTCAAGCCTGGTGAGTAAATCACTGCATGTTCCCTGGACCAACTCCTTTCTTTCTCCTTCTAATCTTCTATCAGGGCCTCCCATTGGCCAAACACAGCAGCAAACCAGAGGACAAGGGAGCCCAGTGGCACTGTCCATAGAGGACAGATTCCTGGGGTCCAGAAGAGGGTGGAGAAAGCTGAAGGCTGGAGAGTGAATCTAGGGCATATAAGGCCCCACACAGAGCCCAGCACAGAGACGGCCTTGCAGCTATCAGGAAGATGAGGAGCTTCCTTCATGGCCTGCTGTGGGCTGAGTAAATAATATGATTGCCTTCTACAGCGCTAGAGATTCATATGTTTATCCCCATTTTTCAGGTGAGGAAATGCTTCAGATGAGGCTCCACCTTGTTAAATAAATTGGATGTATGGAAAAATAGACTGCAGAAAAGGGGAACTCATTTAGCTCACGAGTGGTCGAGTGAAGATTGAAAATTAACCTCTGAGGGCCAGCACAGCAGCTCATGCCTGTAATCCTAGCACTTTGGAAGGCTGAGGAGGGCGGATCACAAGGTCAGGAGATCAAGACCATCCTGGCTAACACGGTGAAACCCCGTCTCTACTAAAAATACAAAAAATAAAAAATTAGCCGGGCATGGTGACGGGCACCTGTAGTCCCAGCTACTCGGGAGGCTGAGGCAGGAGAATGGCATGAACCCGGAAGGCAGAGCTTGCAGTGAGCCGAGATCACGCCACTGCACTCCAGCCTGGGAGACAGAGCGAGACTCTGTCTCAAGAAAAAAAAAAAAAAAAAAAAAGAAAAGAAAATTAACCTCTGAGTATAAAGCATCAGTGGGCAGAATCAATGTGGGGAGGGAAACAACAAAAATGTAGAAAGAGGATCCTTGTTGCTTCTTGGGGCCGCATCAGGGTATTGGGTTAGGCAGATACTGACCTTACTTTCATTTCCCCTCTGGTCACTAGACCCCTGGGGCTTTCACCAATGACATTGATGAGAGAATCACATTCAGGGCAGGCTAGGGACACGGGGTTCTGGAAGGACCTCCTCAGCATGGCCCAAGCCTTGCATGCTGTGGCTCTTAAATCCAGGAAAAATGGCTGACCCCATGGACACCTCCTCAAACTCTCTGCAGCAGATGTAATTCTGTATCCAGACATGGCAAATGCCATCCTCCTTGTTTCTGAGGACCAGAGGAGTGTACAGCGTGCTGAGGAGCCCCATGACCTACCAGACAACCCTGAGAGATTTGAATGGCGTTACTGTGTGCTTGGCTGTGAAAGCTTCATGTCAGAGAGACACTACTGGGAGGTGGAAGTGGGGGACAGAAAAGAGTGGCATATTGGGGTATGTAGTAAGAACGTGGAGAGGAAAAAAGTTTGGGTCAAAATGACACCGGAGAACGGATACTGGACTATGGGCCTGACTGATGGGAATAAGTATCGGGCTCTCACTGAGCCCAGAACCAACCTGAAACTTCCTGAGCCTCCTAGGAAAGTGGGGGTCATCCTGGACTATGAGACTGGACATATCTCGTTCTACAATGCCACGGATGGATCTCATATCTACACATTTCTGCACGCCTCTTCCTCTGAGCCTCTGTATCCTGTATTCAGAATTTTGACCTTGGAGCCCACTGCCCTGACCGTTTGCCCAATACCAAAAGTAGAGAGTTCCCCCGATCCCGACCTAGTGCCTGATCATTCCCTGGAGATACCACTGACCCCAGGCTTAGCTAATGAAAGTGGGGAGCCTCAGGCTGAAGTAACATCTCTGCTTCTCCCTGCCCAGCCTGGAGCTAAGGGTCTCACCCTCCACAACAGCCAGTCAGAACCATAAAGCTACAGGCACACACTGAAGCACTTTACTGATATTCATTCAATTATTCCATAGGACAGTTGTTTGAGTTTGGTGCCACCTTATTGGCCCCTTTATACAGATAAGGAAACTGGGGTGTAGAAAAGTGTATTGACTTTACAAAGCAGACAGGAATAGTGAACAACAGAGCTGGGATCTGAACAACAATGACTAACATTAATGGAGAATTTAAAACGTTCTGAGTGCTGTGTTATGAGCTTTGGTGGGTGTCACTCCTTTAATCCTCACAACACCCTGTCAGGTAGTCTCATTTGGCAAGTATGGAAGCAGAGGCAGGGCAACATTAAGTAGCTTACATAACTCACACGGTAATTTGTGCAGTTGGGAGATGTTCAGCTTCAGTCCCTGGCCAATTGCCCGTTCTTTTCCAGCCTGATTTTTCCTGCATGGGAAGAGCCCACATGTAGCCCTGAGGTTCCCTTCCCAGGACAGCTCCAGGATCGAGATCACTGTGAGTGGTTGTGGAGTTAAGACCCCTATGGACTCCTTCCCAGCTGATTATCAGAGCCTTAGACCCAGCACTCCTTGGATTGGCTCTGCAGAGTGTCTTGGTTGAGAGAATAACGTTGCAGTTCCCACAGGGCATGTGACTTTGAAAGAGACTAGAGGCCACACTCAGTTAATAATGGGGCACAGATGTGTTCCCACCCAACAAATGTGATAAGTGATCGTGCAGCCAGAGCCAGCCTTCCTTCAGTCAAGGTTTCCAGGCAGAGCAAATACCCTAGAGATTCTCTGTAATATTGGTAATTTGGATGAAGGAAGCTAGAAGAATTACAGGGATGTTTTTAATCCCACTATGGACTCAGTCTCCTGGAAAAGGATCTGTCCACTCCTGGTCATTGGTGGATGTTAAACCCATATTCCTTTCAACTGCTGCCTGCTAGGGAAAACTGCTCCTCATTATCATCACTATTATTGCTCACCACTGTATCCCCTCTACTGGGCAAGTGCTTGTCAAGTTCTAGTTGTTCAATAAATTTGTTAATAATGCTGACTCTTCAACTTGGTTTTTTCTAGACTGTGGTG